AGTGATGGCCTTTCGGCAATCTGAATTTCTTTGGCTCCTGACGTGTTTCAGCAGCTTTCAGCTGCACGGAAGACACAGGATCTTTGGAATCAACACACACATATTTTAGAAATGACAGCAGCTTGTCATCTTTACGAGCAATCTCTCCCTTAATTTCTGGATAGAGACTAATCTGCTCTGGCAGGAGGCTGCTGGTAGAGGGGTGCCTGGGAGCGAGAGAGGGCTTCATGTTGCGGATTTCCCTTTCCGCTCGGTTCTCTTGAAATTCCTGATCCCGCGAGTCACCGCAGCCCCCATCTCCTTACAACATGATGCCCTCAGGTTCACAGTAATGTATTTTTTAAAAACCAGTCGTTGTTACCTTAATTTGGTCCCAAGGGCTGTAAAGGTCAGTTTACAACTCGTTGAACAACTGAGTAAGATTTAAGGCAACTCAACTGATAGCTGCATACCTAATTTAGGATATCCATAGAATTGTTTTGTCAACTACAAATATAACAAGCATTAAGTGTAAACTGTGTTGCTGAAAAGTACTCCAAGTATCTTAGGAACACCCACCGCAATGTGTGGGCTAAATGCACACGTACAATGATAGCAGAAATAATACCTGTCATATAGGACGGGCATGTCAGCCTTTTCTCCGCGAAAGGCTTCTGGTCCTAAGCTGTCCCTTACTTTCACCGGAATGAGATGCGTCCAGAGTCCCAAGCAAGGGAGGAGACTGCTCCTTTACCCAGGAGGCTGGAAACTGCTCGATGCGAGCGCAGTTTCCGACGCCCTTCGGCTGAGACCTGCAGCACCGGACGATGTCCCAGTTGCCAGCTTTAGTTGCTAAGGCACCAACCACTTCGGAGGAAACGGGGGGTGGTGCAGTCTCTTTTGGAGTCGTAGCGAATCAGCTACAAGTCGAGATAATTAGTTCCGGCAGGAAACAGCTCCTCTAAGAGGGACTGGAAGGCGGAAAGAAGCTGAGAGTGACGCCTCTGAGCCGCGGAGGATTGTGGGAGGAGGTTGTCTCCAATTTCTCCTCCCCCTCCCGGCCAAGATGTCTGACATGGAGGATGATTTCATGTGCGATGATGAGGAGGACTACGACCTGGTGAGGCGCAGGGAATGGAACTCTGAGGGTGGTTTCTTTTAATATTTCTTTCTTTCCAACACAGGAATACTCTGAAGATAGTAACTCCGAGCCAAATGTGGATTTGGAAAATCAGTACTATAATTCCAAAGCATTAAAAGAAGATGACCCAAAAGCGGCATTAAGCAGTTTCCAAAAGGTTTATATTCTTTTCCATTTGATTCTATGTGTAAGATAAACTAAAAATTTCTTCCTCTTTTTAGGTTTTGGAACTTGAAGGTGAAAAAGGAGAATGGGGATTTAAAGCACTGAAACAAATGATTAAGATTAACTTCAAGTTGGTAAGATTTGTTTTGAGGGGAATTAAACTAATGCATCTGATAATTCATTTTTCTTTTCTCACAGACAAACTTTCCAGAAATGATGAATAGATATAAGCAGCTATTGACCTATATTCGGAGTGCAGTCACAAGAAATTATTCTGAAAAATCCATTAATTCTATTCTTGATTATATCTCTACTTCTAAACAGGTTAGACTCAATTTTCCCCTCTTGGGACGATCAACAGGTACAAATTTGCTGTTTACAATTATAGAATTCTGATTTTTTATGTCAGATGGATTTACTGCAGGAATTCTATGAAACAACACTGGAAGCTTTGAAAGATGCTAAGAATGATAGACTGTGGTTTAAGACAAACACAAAGGTAACCGTTATAATACTTACACTTTTCTTTTGATCTTGATTTTAATAAATTTGCTTTCTTGCAGCTTGGAAAATTATATTTAGAACGAGAGGAATATGGAAAGCTTCAAAAAATTTTACGCCAGTTACATCAGTCGTGCCAGGTAGCTTTCCCTTATTTTTTTCTGAATATTTCTCTTGTCTAAAGTTAAATATTTGCTTTCCTAGACTGATGATGGAGAAGATGATCTGAAAAAAGGTACACAGTTATTAGAAATATATGCTTTGGAAATTCAAATGTACACAGCACAGAAAAATAACAAAAAACTTAAAGCACTCTATGAACAGTCACTTCACATCAAGTCTGCCATCCCTCATCCACTGATTATGGGAGTTATCAGAGGCAAGTTTGGTTTGGAGAGGGTGGGCAGTGGCTGTCCTATTTTCTCATGTCTTATTCTTCACAGAATGTGGTGGTAAAATGCACTTGAGGGAAGGTGAATTTGAAAAGGCACACACTGATTTTTTTGAAGCCTTCAAGAATTATGATGAATCTGGAAGTCCAAGACGAACCACTTGCTTAAAATATTTGGTCTTAGCAAATATGCTTATGAAATCGGGAATAAATCCATTTGACTCACAGGAGGTACGTGTGTTTTAATTGTTAATTTCTCTTATATATATTTAATTTTTTTCTTTACTGTGTTTAGGCCAAGCCGTACAAAAATGATCCAGAAATTTTAGCAATGACGAATTTAGTAAGGTAAGATTTTGTATTTCAGTTAAGGTAAATTTTTGACATAATTTACACTTTGTTTTTCTATTAGTGCCTATCAGAATAATGACATCACTGAATTTGAAAAGATTCTAAAAACAAATCACAGCAACATCATGGATGATCCTTTCATAAGAGAACACATTGAAGGTATGTTCTTTCTGCCAACTGGATTCTATTACATAAAATGTTATTTTAATTTTTTGTCTTTCAGAGCTTTTGCGAAACATCAGAACACAAGTGCTTATAAAATTAATTAAGCCTTACACAAGAATACATATTCCTTTTATTTCTAAGGTACTTATATTCATAGATTTTAATGATGTTTATTAATTGGTATATAACAAGTCTTTTGTCTTAGGAGTTAAACATAGATGTAGCTGATGTGGAGAGCTTGCTGGTGCAGTGCATATTGGATAAGTAAGTACTTTACTATTTTTTATCACAAAATATTTGTAGACACATCTTATTTATTTCTTTCTAGCACTATTCATGGCCGAATTGATCAAGTCAACCAACTCCTTGAACTGGATCATCAGAAGAGGGGTGGTGCACGATATACTGCACTAGATAAATGGACCAACCAACTAAATTCTCTCAACCAGGCTGTAGTCAGTAAACTGGCTTAACAGAGAACAAGCTTTTACAGACGTCCTTAAGGCAACAGTGCAGAGATGTAATCCTTAAAAGAACTGGGAATGGCAAAACTACTGTCGGTTGATGTGTCCTGAAAATTATTGGAGTTATGGCAGAAGTGCTTTTTTGATCAACTGGTTTGTGTTTTGCTGCTGCATTTATCCCAAGAAAAACAGCTTTAATCTCCAGAAGAAAACCAAAATACCATGGGATTTATGCTGTATTGACATCTTGCCCTAAACGTACAACATCATAGTAATTTGTCATGGGCAACATGACCAGAGAGAAGATTTTTGTCATGATTTTAAATACACTGACACGCTACTGTTGGTTAAATTTAAACATGTTTTACCTGCAGAAATTCTCTCACAAATAACCTGCAATAACTTGAAATGCATACCCTTTTGAACACTTCCTTTTCTCATGTATAAATTAAAATGTTTGCTGCATTTTGCAAAATGTCAATTCTCTAAAAATGTGTCCGTATATTTCTGTACCTGCAGTGTAGTAAAGGTTTAGACGAAACCCCATAATTATAGTGGCATACTGTCACTTAGGTTTCAAGCAGCAAAATAAACAGTGCAGCTCAGAAATTGTAGTTTGGTTCTTGATGTGTTTTTATTACATTTGGAGTTGTTTTGTTTTTTAGTACCTTCGAAATTTCAAATTATTTTATCTTCAGTTAATGATTTTAAAAAGCCTGGGGGCAAATAAGTTGGTTATTTGCTTTCAAGTTTTTAAAAGTAGTCTTTATTGATAGAGTAAGGAGAACTACTTTCTAACAAAACACGTGCATAGTTATGACAGTGATGCTTTAAAGGAATAAAATTCTTTTTTTTTAAAGAGTGATATTCCTTTTCAAAAGAATACTAACTCTCAGAATGTTCACTTTAAACGAATATGCCAGAACATAGACAGCTAAATGAATGTTACTCTGCATAGTGATCATGCTGGAAGGTTATTTCCTAATGCCAGCAATCTACCATTGCCCAAAACCTGCTGAGTTTACTCTTTTAGAATTGCATTCAAAGTTAATTTGTCACACACACTAAACTTTATGATTATACATTGTTTTAAAAAATATAGTATTAGGAAGCTTGATTATTTTTAGTTACCATTACTTGGCACCAAATGAAAGTTTCCAAAACTTCCACCTAACTTTGAGGTAATGCAGAAAGTATATAACTGGCTTTGAAGGCAATCCCAAAAGAGTTTTAAAGGTTTTTTGAGCAGTGGCAGTATACTTAGGAGAATGAACTGTGGCCTTCCAAGGTAACTACCTTAAAGGAACTCAGCTCATTTGAATGTATTGAGTTTTGGATGTATTTGTTTCATTTTTTAAAAAGTTCACATTATTTTATAGTGTCGAAAGGAAGAACTAGGATTAACATAATTTCTTTGGTTTTTCTATTGCTTGTTATTATTATGTAAAAACTGGGTGGCAGTTCAGAAGGAAGATTGTGGTTACAGAAGAGTGACAACCAAGAATTTTTTGATCATTAAATCAGATTTTATAAACAGTGGAAGGAGCATGGACTTAAAACAAGGCATGCTTATTCGGTTTTGTCAAAATTTTACGAAAATATGTGATATATATTTATACTAAAAATATATAATCCTTAGATTTAGAAAAGCAATCAGTTAATGTCTTTAGCAGACTAAAGCAGTATTAAACACAGGTACAAGTTGGAAATTGTAGAAAACGGAAAGAAAACAAAAGACAAAATGTCTATGGTAGGGAATAAAAGTTTAAGATATTATAAAATTATGTGTATTTTCTCTTTTACATAAATCATTTGTGAAAAGTGTGCTAAACTTTTTTTACAAGAGTGATATTAATTAGGATTTATTTTTCAATATAATTTGGAGACCCTTTGTTATCCAAATAAAAATGATGAGTTTTTGTGCCTGTATTCAAATATGTATGCATGTGATAACCCTTGAAAGCTAAAGCCCTTCTTAACTTTTGAGTTGATGGAATTAGAATTCAAAGATTTGAATGAAATGATTTAACCTTTATCCTCCAATTCTTACAGTGCCCAGTTCTCCTGTGCTATCTTTGCTTTGTACAATAGTGCATCTTCCACTTTCTAGAGAGAAAGCATGCACTTGTTATTTGGAAAACTGGGCTAAATATATAACAGTATCCAAAGTTATACCATAATAATTTATTGTAATTGTGTATTACATAGCTTTGTTTACCCAGATATAGGTGCGTTCTTTTTTTTCTGTTAGTCATCTGTGACTTTTGTTCTGGAATACAGGTTTTTAAATATATCTTAACAGTCTGACTAACTTAAAATAATTTATTCTTCCCTTAAAACATTTTTCTGTGTTTTTGTGCATCAAATATTGTAGAGTTGAAATCTTAGAGATTGCTTATCGAAATATAAATTTAGGGGAAGTTAAAAATCGATTGGCAAATTTGTAGCATTTATTCACTGATTAAATCTTTTCCACTTTTGTGAAAACCATACCAGTGGTTTACATCATATTGTAATGTGTTCATCTCATTCTTCTTTTTATCCCTAAACCTAGCTAAAAGTTACTGCAAAGAAATCTTTGGCTGCCACAAGTAGATGCTCTCTACTACAAGAGCTGGATTTCCATTACTCACTCTTGCTCTTACATTAAAGTTGTTGATTAAATACTTTTTCTCTACATCTTAATGTAACATAACTGATTTCTTTTTAAAGATGAGTATATATGTACTAAGTAATGCTCTCATTACATGAGTCCCTTCTAACTACAGGCTGATACATCTTTCAGGAAAACTGAGAACCTAATATTTAAGTGAGGCCTATTTTAAATGAGCTATACTGTGGGTGGTAGTGTTTGTTACCTTATGTAAGACTTAGGTTTGTCTTAGACTGAAAAACTCTTATTCTTAATATTTAAAATATCCATGATGGTAGAAATTTTGTGGGAAATTTTCTTTTTTAATCAATAGTTACAGTTCTTCAGTAAACACAGGTATGTATGCTTTTGTGGTGTCAGTGTCAGTCTAAATCTATGGGTGAAGCAGTTAGTCCATAAGACAAAAAATTATTTGCCTAGTGGATTCCCTTTACCTCTTTTTAAGAAGCTCAGAGATCTGTAATCATTAATTTACTAAGGATTTTTTAAAATATTATTTTAGTCACTTTTAAACCTGAAAATTTCTCTTTTGATTTAGATTTTTGAAGTGAGGCTTGAGCATACACAAGTAAAGCTGGGAGTTTCATTCTTCATATGGGATTTATGACTAAATATTTCTAGCATTTTGAAGAAGATAAACATTTTGAACTGAAGTATATAACAAAAAAAGGAATTTGACATTTAACTATTTTGTATCAAAGTGTTTAAGAACACTATCCAGAACAAGAGATGGAGTATCAGGTTTCAGAATGTGACGCAAAAGGCATTTGGTCTTCATTTATGTGACCACAATTAAAATTTTCCTCTTTTTTTCTTTTTCTGGAGGTTTTCTTTTAGTTTTCATTGTTTTAGGTTTTTTTTTCCCCCAAATCAGCATCCTATTTATATTTGTTTGATACGGTTTTTTTGTTTTTGTTTTTGTTTTGCTTTTTTTGGAAACAGTTTCGCTCTTGTCACCCAGGCTGGAGTGCAGTGGCGCAATCTCAGTTCACTGCCACCTCCACCTCCCGGGTTCAAGCGATTCTCCTGCCTCAATCTCCGGAGTAGCTGGGATTACAGACACCCGCCACCACGCCCAGCTAATTTTTGTGTTTTTAGTAGAGACAAGATTTCACCATGTTGGCCAGGCTGGTCTCAAACTCCTGACCTCAGGCGATCCACCGCTTTGGCCTCCCATAGTGCTGGGATTACAGGCGTGAGCCACCACGCCCAGCCTGATACAGTTTTAAGCAGGAATTTGGCAGAAATTTCGTAACGAAGACAAATTGGAGGTTCTCTTTAACTCGAGATTATTAAATTTATAGTAACTTCTTGGGCCATTAAAATGTGAGTTTAAATGCCATTTGGAGGATTTGTGTTATATTAAGCACCACAAATTTAAACTGTCAACTAGTGATTCTACATGTTTCTCAAAATGCTAAAGTTTAGCATCACTTACTTGCTTTTGAATTTTAAGGAGATTCGTCTTAGGTAATGTCTCAGAAGAAACCAGTGTGTGGTTCTCTAAAATTTTACTTTTTTACTGTCACGTATAATAATATCTAAACTACCTGTAGTAGTTAAAAATATTACGGCATCAAAGGTATATGCCAAGTGTACCTTAAAACCCTGTGACAGGAAAAAAGAAAAAATTATTTCTTAAGTACTTACTATTCGGGGGCAACTTTGTTCCGTGTTGGCAAAATTATGAACTTTGCTCAGAATTTCCACATGAATAGCTGACCAAAACTTTTTTGTGTGCATATGTATACATATGTAATAAGTGAAACATACTTGTGGGAGTACAAAATTCATCACCAGTTTATCACAGTAATTTTCCAGTTTTCTATTTTACTTAATATCACTTATTTCTGACACAGGCAAATGTCATATGCCATGAAAAGAATTACCAGTGTACCAGTAACTTGCGTGTTATGACTAGGTTTCATGTGGAAGACTGTCCAAATTTACATAATCTAGAGTAATTTTTTAATTCTGAAGTAAGGGCATTTTAAAATTAATTGCTAAAGGTTGTTTTATTGTACATCCATTTTATGGGAGTTTAGAGTTTAGAAAAAGTAATCTCTAGCGTCATCCCATGAAGTTGTCAAAAGTTTTGGCATGCTTATTAGCAACATATTAATGCCAAGTGTTGAGTATCTAATTTCTGTTCAAATGTTTGCCTATCCCTTACTGTTTACGACAGTAATAAATTTTTATGCATCTATTTTAAATAACACTGAAGAAAATTAAAATATATTTCAAGAAATGGAGCAATGACATGGAAAATAGAAAGTTGTTTGGTTTTGCAATGTGTTACATAATTGGTTGCATTATAAATTTTCTCCATTTTGTTTATGATAAGCTAATATAAAAGGTATCAAATTCCTTGAGCTAACACTAGGTGGGAAGGAAGTAGTAGGTGATTAGGAATGTAACAGGATGTCTGCCTGAAATGGTCAGTTCCACCAATTAATAATTGAGAACTGATTATATGTGCAGGATGTGTCATAAGATGCTGTAAGGCTTAAATACTCAAGGGTTTTTTTATTTATCTGGAAGTGCACATTCCTTATTGGTAATAAAAAATACGTAATCTACTTCTTAAGTATTTACTGTGTTAACATTAGTT